CTCTAGGTAAAGTAGCGACTTCCCTCTCCTATTTACGCATGCGCTATTACTGTATTTCTACTGAGCGATGACTTTCTCTGCGTTTCTCATGTAGCATAGCACAGAGTACTTTTAGTTGTTTTTGTTTTTTTTTTTTGAGACGGAGTCTCTGACGCCCAGGCTGGAGTGCAGTGGCGCAATCTCGGCTCACTGCAAGCTCCTCCTCCCGGGTTCACGCCATTCTCCTGCCTCAGCCTCCGGAGTAGCTGGGACTACAGGCGCCCGCCACCACGCCCGGCTAGTTTTGTTTTTGTATGTTTAGTAGAGACGGGGATTCACCGTGTTAGCCAAGATGGTCTCGATCTCCTGACCTCATGATCCGCCCGCCTCGGCCTCCCAAAGTGCTGGGATTACAGGCGTGAGCCACCGCGCCTCGCTGTCCGCCTCTTGAAGAGTAAACGAGGCCGGGCGCGGTGGTTTAGTAATACCAGCTGTAATCCCAGCTACTTGGGAGGCTGAGGCAGAAGAATCGCTTGAACCCGGGAGGCGGAGGTTGAGGTGAGAGGAGATCGCGCCATTGCACTCCAGCCTGGGCAACAAGGGCGAAGTTCTCTCAAAAGAAAAAAAAAATCGTCGGTTTCCTTTTCCCATCTTTCTTTCGTGACTTATATTCCAGAACGAAGCCCCACACATCATTAATGATTTGAATCGTTTCTAAAGTGTTTCTTAAATCGTTTCTTAAATCGTTTGTTGTTTCTTGTCTAACAGTCCAGAACACATATTACATAATGGAGCCGGGAGACAGACTAGGGCTGGCTTGATCCGGCCACGCAGTCCAGGAAAGGTGCTTTTCACCCCCAAGTGCAAAATGATCAATGTATTCTTCCGATCTACATAAACAAGCACCTCCTGGTTTCATTTTCGTAAAGCAAAACAAGCATGGAAGCTTTACTGTTTCGGCTCTTCAAACTTCCAGCAACTACACTGCGCTGCATCGGACTCGACGCCCGCTGGTGACGCACACGCTGCGCCGGAAGTGTGAACTGTCTGCCTCCAGGCTTTGTCATGGCGGCTGCTGCTGCACGCTGGAACCATGTGTGGGTCGGCACCGAGACTGGGATCTTGAAAGGTGGGTGGCAGGCTCGGGCGTCGGGAAGTGCACCCCTGGCGTGACTGACGCCTTCGTCTCTCAGGGGTAAATCTTCAGCGAAAACAGGCGGCGAACTTCACGGCCGGAGGACAGCCGCGGCGCGAGGAGGCAGTGAGCGCCCTGTGTTGGGGCACCGGCGGCGAGACCCAGGTGAGTGGCCCCTGGTCGGGCCGGAGCTGGGGTCTCCTCGCCATCTTGCCCTTCTTTGCCGCAGATGCTGGTGGGCTGCGCGGACAGGACGGTGAAGCACTTCAGCACCGAGGATGGCATATTCCAGGGTCAGAGACACTGCCCGGGCGGGGAGGGCATGTTCCGTGGCCTCGCCCAGGCCGACGGGTAAGACCAATCCCCTCGCTAAACTCAGGGCCCATTATTAATTCATTTATATTTTTTGAGACAGAGCCTCACTGTGTCACCTAGGCTTGAGTGCAGTGGTGCATTCATGGCTCACTACAGCCTCAACCTCCCGGGGTCAAACGATCCTCCCGCCTCAACCTCCTGAGTACCTGGGACCACAGGCAGGTGTCACCCTGCCCAGCTAAATTTTTAAAGTCTCGGCTCACTGCAACTTCTGCCTCCCAGGCTCAAGCGATTCTCTTGCCTCAGCCTCCTGAGTAGCTGGGATTACAGGCATCCGCCACCACGCCCAGCTAAGTTTTTTTTGTATTTTTATTAGAGACAGGGTTTCACTATGTTGGCCAGGCTAGTCTGGAACTCCTGACCTCAGGCAATCCGCCCACCTCAGCCTCCCAAAATGCTGGGATTACAGGCGTGAACCACTGCACCCGGCCAAGGAAGCATTTTAATACAAGATGAACACTATATTAGGTTGGGATTAAATGTAAAGGGCTTTAAGTGCTAGGTTGAGAGATGTGCACTTTTATTGGTGTTGGTGAGTTATTCATTTATTGTTTTTGTTTTTCTGAGAGACGGAGTCTTGCTCTGTCACTGAGGCTGAAGTGCAGTGGCATGATCTCGGCTCACTGCAACCTCCACCTCCCTGGTTCAGGCGATTCTCCTGCCTCAACTTCCCAAGTAGCTAGGACTACAGGCATGTACCACCACACCCAGCTAATTTTTGTATAAAAAATCCCAACTCTATCCTTTCTCTGCAGCACCCTCATCACATGTGTGGATTCTGGGATTCTCAGAGTCTGGCATGACAAGGACAAGGACACATCCTCTGACCCAGTGAGGCTCCCCTGCCCTGATGGTTGGGGGAGTGGAACGGACTCTTATCTCCTATTCTTTACAGCTCCTGGAACTGAGAGTGGGCCCTGGGGTGTGTAGGATGCGCCAAGACCCAGCACACCCCCATGTGGTTGCCACAGGTGGGAAAGAGAATGCTTTGAAGATATGGGACCTGCAGGGCTCTGAGGAACCTGTGTTCAGGGCCAAGAACGTGAGTGACAAGAGTGTGAAGGAGCTGTTCCTTAGCCCTGTCCTCCATCTGCCCACCCCACCAGGTGCGGAATGACTGGCTGGACTTGCGGGTTCCCATCTGGGACCAGGACATACAGTTTCTCCCAGGATCACAGAAGCTTGTCACCTGCACAGGGTACCACCAGGTAAGGTGTCACCTCACACCTGCCTTCTCCTGGATACTTTTGTGATGCTTCAGCCTTCCTCTAGGTCCGTGTTTATGATCCAGCATCCCCCCAGCGCCGGCCAGTCCTAGAGACCACCTATGGAGAGTACCCACTAACAGCCATGACCCTCACTCCGGGAGGCAAGTGAGTGTTTAGAGGGGAAGGGGTGGGAGGGTCTGATCCCACTTGCCTCTGGTCTCATCCTCAGCTCAGTGATTGTGGGAAACACTCATGGGCAGCTGGCAGAAATTGACCTTCGGCAAGGTGAGTGGACTAGGGTACATTGGGGGAAAGGACAGTTATCACGGATGCTTCCCCCCTTCTCTAGGGCGTCTACTGGGCTGTCTGAAGGGGCTGGCAGGCAGTGTGCGTGGGTTGCAGTGCCACCCTTCAAAGCCTCTACTAGCCTCCTGTGGCTTGGACAGAGTCTTGAGGATACACAGGATCCAGAATCCACGGGGTCTGGAGCATAAGGTAAGTTGTCTCTCCCACCTCCAACTCATGGTCCTGGCTCCTTAAGGTCCCTCATCTTTTGCAGGTTTATCTCAAGTCTCAATTGAACTGCCTCCTCTTGTCAGGCAGGGACAACTGGGAGGTGAGCAGTTGGGCCCGGGAATGTGGGAGCCACCTGACTCCTAAGCTTTCTTCCCACTCACCAGGATGAGCCCCAAGAGCCTCAAGAACCCAACAAGGTGCCCCTAGAAGACACAGAGACAGATGAACTTTGGGCATCCTTGGAGGCAGCTGCCAAGCGGAAGCTCTCGGGTTTGGAGCAGCCCCAAGGAGCTCTCCAAACGAGACGGAGAAAGAAGAAGCGGCCTGGGTCCACCAGCCCCTGACGCCCCTGTGCCCACTTTGTAAATAAACTGCTGAACACCCACCATGACCCTGAGCCTTTTGTGATGGGAGAAA